TGCGAAGAACCAAATCCTAGCGATTAATGTCCCAACAACGTGAACACTTCCTGCAACTCGAAATCCTCAAGGGAAACTCTGTCGAATCCCCACCAAGTGAACGATGACTTGTTTCTACAAAGGCTACTGATTTCAGGAAACTAACGTATAACTCGTCGCCTTAAAGTGCCTCTAAAAGCATCCACGACGGTTAAAGTCGCTGCTACTACGGGACGCTATTTATTCAGCGCCAAGACCCAAGCGCCATCGTGGATCACCCCATTCCTGGCCACGGCAACCCTAGGGAGCGGGTCCTAGGAGCCTGCTGGAGGGCGACCGCTGGGCCAGCTTCCTCTCTGCTGACTGAGGGGAGGCCAGGCTGCCTGCAAGGGGAAGGGGCCCTTTCCGCGCTTACCAGGGTGAGAGCCACCTCCAGCATGGGGGCGAGGGCCAGGGTGCCGTGGAAGAGGGGGATGCAGTCCACGAAGAGGGTGTGGTGGGCGCCGGGGCCGCCCAGGGGGAGGTGCTCCTTACGCGGCTTCTGCTTCTCGGCCACCAGGAGCCCGTTGACGGCGCAGTGCGGGTACTTGGCGCCGTGCAGCACCATCTTGCAGTAGGCCTGGGTGGTCAGTTTCACCCCGGGCATGCTGACCCGGGAGGGCCCCGGAGGCCCCTGGGCGCGCGGCTGAGGCCTGGACCCGCTGCCTGGCCGCGCGGCGCCTCAGCCGAGAAGCGGGACGAGGCGGCGGCGATTGATGGCGCGGCCGCGGGCTGGCGGGGGACCCTTCAGGCCCGGCCCCGTTTGGGCCTCGGCTCCTGGAAAAGCGACTCGCGCCTCTGGGAAGCCGCAGCCCCAGACTCCAGTCGCGCTTCTCGCCCGGCGCCGCCGGAAAGCAGCCTCTCCAACGCCTGCCGGAAAGCAGCCCGGCCCGGCATTTTACGACGTTCGCAGCGCTACCCTTTTCCGCTCCACGGTGACCTCCGTGCGGCCGGGTGCGGGCGGAGTCTTCCTCGATCCCGTGGTGCTCCGCGGCGCGGCCTTGCTCTCTTCCGGTCGCGGGACACCGGGTGTAGAGGGCGGTCGCGGCGGGCAGTGGCGGCAGGTGAGACAGGAGGTGGCCGGTGCGGCGCCGCCTCATAGAGAAGGTGTACATTTTTATCTTTCAGAATGTTGGCTACCAGGGTATTTAGCCTAGTTGGCAAGCGAGCAATTTCCACCTCTGTGTGTGTACGAGCTCATGGTAAGTGTGACTTTTCTTACTTTTAAATAGGCATTTTCAAAGATTTATTCAATATGTTTTTCAGAAAGTGTTGTGAAGAGCGAAGACTTTTCGCTCCCAGCTTATATGGATCGGCGTGACCACCCCTTGCCGGAGGTGGCCCATGTCAAGCACCTGTCTGCCAGCCAGAAGGCATTGAAGGAGAAGGAGAAGGCCTCCTGGAGCAGCCTCTCCATGGATGAGAAAGTCGAGTGTGGGTATTGAAGGGACCCACAGGCGCGCCCATGCCTGTAAATGGCTGTCCTCTCTGCCCCCAGTGTATCGCATTAAGTTCAAGGAGAGCTTTGCTGAGATGAACAGGGGCTCGAACGAGTGGAAGACGGTTGTGGGCGGTGCCATGTTCTTCATCGGTTTCACCGCGCTCGTTATCATGTGGCAGAAGCACTATGGTGAGTAGAGAGGGAGGAAGGCATGGGCGCCTAATAACAGACCCGAATCTATTTGATCTTCCAGGTCACCTTGGGCTCTGTTTGTCAGATCCTGTTATCCATAGCCTTTAGAGAGGACCTTCTGCTTTTAGCTTATTTTGTTGCTAACTTTTTACAAACAAAGGGCTAATTTTAAAATGTCAGTGTTGTCAGTGGTCAGAAACCGTGTGTTTGAGCGGGTGTTGAGTGGCAGGTGGCTCTGCTGACCTGGTGGCTGGTGTGTCGGGAGGATTTAACCTGTGTGAGGGATTGGCCTAGAAACAACCTGTTGAGATAGTCTTGCCCCATAACCTGTCTCACACCGTAGTGTACGGCCCCCTCCCGCAAAGCTTTGACAAAGAGTGGGTGGCCAAGCAGACCAAGAGGATGCTGGACATGAAGGTGAACCCCATCCAGGGCTTAGCCTCCAAGTGGGACTACGAAAAGAACGAGTGGAAGAAGTGAGAGATGCTGGCCTGCGCCTGCACCTGCGCCTGGCTCTGTCACCGCCATGCAACTCCATGCCTATTTACTGGAAACCTGTTATGCCAAACAGTTGTACCACTGCTAATAAATGACCAGTTTACCTGAAACCCTTTGTGATCAGTTCTTTAATGATACCTAA